TTGATAGTTACAGTCAAACGACATGTAATACTTACTCTCCCAATCAGCCCTTGGCGAGTAGCAGGTCTTGTAGGTACAAGTAGTCTCTGCACAGTACACTCGGGCCCACCAAGTGAAGGTCTGATTACTTCTCACTCCTCAGCTTATCTAACCAAGCAACACTGGAACCCTCAGACCACAGCGTTCAAGTTGTCGCACAAAGGACATTATTCACGTAGTAAGTACTGGGGCCATTTTTTTTTCAGTCTGAAGTGTGATATCCCCCAAAACATTTCCTAACCAAGGCATGCTAGGCCAGGATAAATCGTGCCTGCACATATAAAACAGAAGGGTACAGTGGCTGCTCCAGTTTGGAGCACCCAGGTCCTCCTATAAGAAAATATGGTTTACATTCCCAAATTAGTCATTATTAATGGGAAGGGAGAACCAATAAGTGCATGTGAGAGTTGAGAGAAGACCAGTTGGGAAACTTTCAGATGTTTACTTTTGCCTTCTGACAGTCGATCAGCATCCATCTTTCACTCACATCCTGTAAAACCGAGTTTTGTTAAAGCAGCGTCCTGTTTCTAGAGTCTAGGATAGCGGGATTTAGTGAAGAGTCTAGGATAGCGGGATTTAGGGAACGGGTCTTCTCCACCTTGCCCAACTTGTGGCTTTTTGGGGTATCTCGCAGAGTTATAAATATCTAGAGTTCTCCCTAGTTTTTCTGATAGCCACAGCATCTGAGGACCCTGTCTTTCCCCGTCTTGAGGTTCGAGTTTCCTCACCTTGGTCAGTTTTCCCGTCTCTGGCTAGGCTCCGAAAATAGACTGTGCAGAGCGTGGCGTCTCTCCGTTGCTAGGGTAACAACTTTGTTTTGTTCCCGCCCCCCACCTGCCAACCTCCGGGTTCCCGCTTGACTTTTCTGGCCAATCATAGAAGAGTCTCATCTGAGACTGCACTGGAATCGACCAATCCGAGCGCGTCCAGGTCAGGGTCACTGGTCGCCCTTTCTAGTTAACCAGGTCGACCCCTTTTAAGCCTCAGTCTCGGTTAGCTTCACTTCAGCGGGAACCTGCCCACTAAGGAGGCCGATTCTTTCCGGCTCGAGCAGGTCCGGACCCGCCCCTCTGGCGTCTAGCAGTCTCGGAGGCCTGCCCGTATAGTTCAGGGCCGGACAGCGAGCGGCGGCGACTTGCCAGTAAGGTAAGTTTGTGGGGTTTTCGTTTGTCCCGTTCTTTTTTCCCATTCTTCTCTTATCCTTTTTTAGGGTTTGGAGTCATCAGCAGGTTTAATTTTGGAGGAACTTTACAGGTGGGTTCATTATTTGGCTCTGCAAAAACAACCATATTTTTCTGTTTGTTACTTTGATTTTTAGGTTTGGCTCCAGCAGCTGCTGTTGCCACCACCACTAGTTCAAGCACCATGCAGTTTACCTCAATATCAAATTCTTTGACCTCCACTGCTGCTATTGGGCTCTCATGTAAGTTACTAATTCTAAAGAAAATACTGTTATTCTTACTAACATTATACACTTTATTTTCCAGTTACAACTTCAACGACTACCACCGCCACTTTCACCACCAACACTACTACCACAATCACCAGTGGCTTTACTGTGAACCAAAACCAACTGTTATCAAGAGGGTTTGAAAACCTTGTACCTTATACTTCAACTGTTAGGTAAGCCTATTTATTTAAAAACTTGCATGTGTATTGGATCATCCTGCATCTTTTTATGTTTTAGTGTAGTAGCAACTCCTGTGATGACATATGGTCATCTGGAGGGTCTTATAAATGAGTGGAACCTTGAGCTGGAAGATCAAGAGAAGTACTTTCTTCTCCAGGCCACTCAGGTCAATGCTTGGGACCATACATTGATTGAGAATGGTGAGATGGTAAGAAAATATTTTCATTAATCTACCTACATTTATATTGTTGTATTCATATTTCTCTTTATAGATTCGTATTTTACATGGAGAAGTGAACAAAGTGAAACTGGATCAGAAAAGGTAGAACCTTAGATTTCCTTGGTTGAAAGATTCATCAGCCTTTTTATTAACTTATTTTATTCAGATTGGAACAAGAATTGGATTTTATCCTGTCACAGCAGCAGGAACTAGAATTTCTGTTGACTTATTTAGAGGAGTCTACGCGTGACCAGAGTGGACTTCATTATCTGCAGGATGCAGATGAGGAGCATGTGGAGATGTAAGTAACTGAAAAAAGATTGAAGAATGGGGTCATAATCTAAAAGTCTTATATGTATTTTTAGCTCCACCAGATCTGCAGAATTCTGAATGCCCATATGGACTCCCTGCAGTGGATTGATCGGAATTCAGGTGGGAGTTTGCTTGTATGCCACTCTGTGTATGATTAATGATTGTGTGACTTTTTCTCCTATAGGCATGCTGCGAAGGAAGGTAGAAGTGGTAACACGGGTTTTCGAGGATTATCGTCACGAGGAGCATGCACACAATGTCAACACTGCTTTTTAGTGAATGACCATATCTTCAGCATGTCGTTTCTGGATTATTACCTACAAATTCTGATGTTAAATAGAGTAGTATTTATACTTAATATTTCATCTTGATCATAATGAATTGTGCATCCTTTTTTTCATTTAAGTATTGTACTGTTGAGAATTATACCTTAGTTTTGTTTTTAGTATTAGAAAATCAAAATTATACTAGCCCCTTTGTCCAGACAGCAACCTCTTAGATGCTGACTCTATATGTGTAATTTATGTCTTACTCTCCCTGGCATCAGTACACATCATCCTTCTCACTCCAGTTGAATCATAGGGTGATGTCTGCCAAAAGTACATGCCAACCTATATAGTGCTAGATACTGTAAAGTCTCTTCTCCTCAAAGGAACCTACTGTCTAGTTTGAGATATAATTAATGCTTGTCTGCATAAAAACAATATAGATAATATAAAGAAGTGCAGTATGAATTATAGAAAGTGTGTTATAGAGATTCAGAGCAGGGAGGAAAAGTTAGGGTAGATTATTATTAAAGGGTTAAGGAAAGGTAAGTTTCAAGGAATTTGGTTATTTTTAATGTATGGATATACTGGCATTTTATTTGGTTTTAGCATATGATTTATAGTTGGTGATTTCCGTATATTTGTTTGTTTTTCTTTTTTTTTGTTTGTTTGTTTTGTTTTGTTTTAAATAAGCCTTGTTCTTAGGTTTGGAACAGTCTGGTCTCCTGTGTTTCATGTTTCACCTAAGTCATAAATAAAGGTAATGTCCTAAAAAAAAACATGTAATACTGAAATTAACTATTAAAAGTTTTTAAGTGACTAGAGCTCAGTAACCTATAATTTATTGAGCTAAATT